CTGCGCCGCGGCTCATGGTTTAGAGGCCCTCCCAGACACGAGGCTGAGCCCAGTGGAAGCGATAGGGCTCGACGCATGCCGGCCTTGCTCCTCTCTTGGTATCTCAACCAACCAGCCACCCGCTGAAGAAGCCGTGAGGAGGCTAAGACAAACGCATGTCACAGTCAGGATAATTAGCAGACTCGCTAACGAGCACGTCCCTTCCTGGGTGTGTTTCAAGGGACACAGTGCAGTCCAAGGCCCTAGGCAGCCCAGGCCCCCACTCCCACTGGAGGATCAGCCAAAGCGGGCGAGGAGCACGGTGCTGAGAAGGATGGTTTTGGTGGAAAAGCTCTGCTGGCTCCTGCCGCCCTGCCGCCGCTGGGGAGGGCGCGGAGGGTCTCCGAGGACTGCTGTCCTAGCCTCGCCTGGGTGCATGGCCCAGCTGCCGCCCTGGACTGTGGCTTTGGCTGCTCGACCCACAAGTAAGGAAGGAAGAGCCTCGTTTTCCGTTTCCTTCACGGGTAGCGTGCTTGCGGTTGAGTTCTGGATTCACGCATCGCCATCGCATGTGCCCCGTAACCAGTGTTTTGCACCCCCACTTTCTCTTTTTGCTTTTCAGATGTGTCCACCCGCCCCTTTGCTCATCCTCATCTTGGGTCTGTTTTCTTCACTTTCTTACACCACTGTCTTTAAGCCTGTGTTTCTGTTCGTGCTGTTCTTTGGTCGTTTTCTCAGTCGTCTCCCTTGTCCATTTTTGTTTTCTTTATCCCCCCTCCCTGCCTCCACCCTTGTCCTTTGTTTGTTTGTTTTTTTGTTTAAAATTTTAAAGAACAACAACAACAAATTCCTCCCGTGCACCTAACAGTCCAGACTGAAAGAGCAGCTGGAGTGGCAGCTCGGGCCGGCCCGAGGGGACGAGCGGGAGAGCCTGCGCCTCCGAGCCGCGCGGGAGCTGCACCGCCGCGCAGACGGGGACACCGGGAGCCACGGGCTGGGAGGCCAGACCTGCTTCAGCCTGGAGGTCAGCGTGGGCAAGCAATCCCCCCCCCCCGCCCTCCCCCTCCTTTTTCTGTGTGGCTGGCTGTGTGACGTTTTCTGTCCCGGACGAGGCCCTGAGGGAACATGGCAGGAGGAGGTGGAACTAGGTGGAACTCACTTGACAGCAAACCCATTTTGTGGCACTGGGACAGGCAGGTGTGCGCAGGTGCCTGCGGTGAACTGCTGTGCTCGTCAGACAGAGGGACAGCTCACTGTAGGCACTGTCCACCTCCTGTTTCCGCAGACCGGGAGCACCTGGAAGTAGGCTGATTGGTGAGTGCGCAGTGGCTTCTTGTCCAGTCGCAGAGAAAGAAGGGATGAAAACCCAGCACGGGCTTCCCTGCTCTGGAGGAAACTCTCCTTAGAGTTCCCCTTTTCAGCTCTTTGTTGCCTGTGTCTCATGTGACCATCCCACGGTCTCGAGTGACACTGCTGGCAGGTTGGTAGAATCAGGGAGGCTCGCTCCTGACCTGTGGGCACCCCTAGCAGTGTCTGTCACCACAGTAACCCGGTATACACAAGGCTTCAGCCACCACAGAGACCATGGTTGGAAGTGTTGTCAGCAGCCTGGAAGAGTGAAAGCTCTTAGATGCGGGTCACCCGACCCGGGACAGAAAGAGGGGATCCCCGAGGAGCTGTTGAATGAGGAAGCACCTTTAAAAGTCCAAATGCTGTGTCAGTGTAAAGTATGAATAATAGAGAATGCAATGTCTTGCCATTGGGGACTGTCAAGGGGGAAAGCGTGTCACAGCCCGCCTAGTCAGGGGCCCAGTTTTCCCTTCCCACTGTAGCTCTTTCTTCTTTGCCATGGGCTGTTTCTGGAACCACAGCTCCGGCTACACAGGGCGGCCCCCTTCCCTTTGATGGCTGGTTTTACAGGAAGTGCGTCTCCCTTCCCGAGTGTTCCGTCCTTCAAGGTGTGTCACACATAGCTGTGTGCAGTTAGAGCCTGTGTCAGAGAGCTCTCCTCCTGGATTCTTCCTAGGTCCTTATTGTGTAACCTGGAGCAGTGATAAGTTGTCACCATCATGAATGCATCGCATAGCTTCAGAAACTGGGAGTGATTTGGGAGAGAGAAGCATACTTAGTTGAAGCAAACCAAATACTGAGGAGCAATAAAGCTTCACAAGAAGTAGATTAGCAGAGTGAGCTGGTGCCATGTGACAGCACAGGATCTCCAAACAATGCAGCTCAGAAGGGAACAGCAGGTCTTCAGATGAAGTCTCTCATTCTGCGGATGAGAAAAGTGAGGCCTGAGAAGTGAAGCGGCTTGCCAGTAAGCCCTCCTCCTGGTTGGTGGCAGAACTGGGTCTAGAACAGCCTCCAGCCAGCTGCAGCCCCCGCTCCCCAGCACATCCCCGGAGGGGCCTGATCTGCAGTAGTGGGACGGCTCTGCACTGACCCCTGGGTGTGTTTCTAAAGAGTCACTCTAACGACTAATTGTACAGCCGCTGTCTTGCCATGGAATGGCACCTTTTAAAAACATCCATCTAGTTTCTTTTAATTTTCTATATTTTAACAAGAGAGCTAAAAATCTCCATAGTGAAAGGCCAGGTCTAGGGAGCGTCATTTCCTAGAAGGGGAAGCAGTATGAATCAGGAGTTTTAAGCAAACATCCCTCATTCTGATGTTTTTTATTCACAAAGACATTTCACACAGAAAAGAAAACTCAATTATGCTGCAAACACATCCTATTTTATTTTATTTTTTAATAAGGCATGTTCTGGAGCCACTTTGAATCTCCACAGTGCTTCCTTTTATTAGAGAAGCTGGATGTGGATCTGTCGCAGAGCCTGGGTCGGGAGAGGCCGCCCTGTCCCTGGTGTGAATGTCACTCTGACAGCCTTGTTAGTTTGGTCTTTGAATATGACATTGTGTTAAAGAATTGTACAATGGATAATTCTGGGGGCAGAACTCTTAAAAGCCTTTTAATGAGAATATCCCTGAATTTGCTGCCAACAATTGCTTTCCCATGAGGCTCTAATGGAAACAGTACACAAAGCTCCCATAAGTCAGCCCAGCAGCCCGGCCAGAGACTCACACAGACCCCGCCGGACTAACTGGGGGAAAGACAACATGGACACCTTCATGCAGACTGAGGCAGGGCTGGAGCTGGAGGTCCTGCCGGCAGCTTTCTTTGCTCCCTTCTACATTTCCCTTGAAATAACCACGGATTTTGCCCTCAGGCCAACCACGACTCTACCTGTGTGGATCCCCTTTAGCTCTCTGCCCGTAGCTCCTCAGGGGTGTGGGAGGGGGCCCAATAGCACACCTAGTATCAGCGACATCAAAGAAGAAACTTTTCCAAATTTAAGCAGAAAAAGGATTTGTTCCTCAAGCTGCACTTACAAAATGCCTCTGTGTCTTCTGCCTTATGGATTTTTATATTTGAGGAAAGAGGAAAGAAGATAAGTGATTATTTTGAAAGATTGAGGCATTTTGGCCCGACCAAAACTGTGACTACTACTCATAGTTGTACCAGCAGCAGCAGTTGTAACGCTAAAGAGGAGAAAAAGAAGTGCATTCTTACACATGACACATGTTAGCAGATTGCAAATCTGGGCAGTGGAGGAGCCCTGCTGCTCAGACACCACCATTCACTAAACCTGGGAAAGGGGCGGCCTCTCCAAGGCCGGCATTCTTATAAACAGCCACAGCCAGAGCAAACTGAAGTCAGAACCCACGGACACCCACTGACACATCAATGCAACCACGCAAAAATGAACTGCTAAAAAAACACTTCAGGACGAGTGTTTCTGCTGCCTGCTCTTCTCAGGAGATATTAGCGAGATGCTCACACTGTGCACTGGACTCTTCCCTGACTTCACTCCCTGGGGTTCCCATCAAATGTGAGACAATCACATTTGTTAAGAGAGAGTGGTGTGTAGAATGGTTTGGAATGTGCGAGGCACCTTAAAAATAGTCCTGAATGAGAAGTAGCCATGCACGGACGCTGGTCAGATTTCAGGTATAAAGGAGACCAGGCCTGTGCCCAGAGGATTGAGTTTCTGGGTCAGAAATCTCAAAGAGCTCTTCTCCTCAGTGCCTGCTTTTATCCTTCAATCAAGGAAGCACACAAAGCACTCACAATCCCACGTGCCTCAGCTGTGAAATGCCAGCCACAAGGAAGTTACGTGGGGTTTTATGCCAAGTATTTGCACTCATGTGTTGGCCTCATGTACTGCTTTTGAAATAAGTGGTTGCAAAACTGGCCAGGACAAAATGGAACCCTCCAGAAAATGAAGCCATGGTCATGGTGATGGAATTGTCCTAATAGAGGAGTAGCATTGCTAGGCACTCTAGTGATGGCCATGAAAAGCCTTCCTTTTCTGTTTGTGTTTGAGATTGTGAAGTTATCTTCTTAAGTGTGGGAAGTAATTTGTAAGCCACTTTCTCTGGAGGTAGGGAAGTTAGCCTTTGTCAATCAGTGTGGGATGCAGCTCTATTGGGGAAGACATGGACGGGAGTTCCGGAACACTGACGTGGGGAGAATGGTTACAATTGTCAAGACTAGTGTCTCAGCAGCCTCGGAAACAAGTGAGGGTGGTGGTGGTTTAGATAAGCTGCTTTAATAGGGAGATCAAGATGAATTTGATGTATAATCAGAATCCTAGGTAAGTGAACAAAAAAAGGGTTTTTTTTAGAACACTAAACCCCTTCCTTTATCCCACCGATCAGCTCAGGGGCCCCCCCGTTTTACCTGAGCAGAGTGTATCCATAGAGGAGCTACAGGGTCAGCTCGTGCAGGCGGCCAGACTGCATCAAGAGGAGACAGAGACATTTACAAACAAGATCCATAAGGTAAATATTTAACACGGACTCAGCACAACCGCCTTGTCACACTGTCTCTCTTATTCCATTCAAGATGGAGGAGGAGCACCTCTATGCCTTGAGGTGGAAAGAACTGGAAATGCACAGCCTGGCTTTGCAAAACACCCTCCATGAGCGAACCTGGAGTGATGAGAAGAATCTGATGCAGCAGGAGCTCCGGTCCTTGAAGCAGAACATTTTCCTCTTCTACGTCAAACTCAGGTGGCTGCTGAAACACTGGCGGCAAGGGAAGCAGATGGAGGAGGAAGGAGAGGAGTTCACTGAGGTAACTCCACTGTCGAATTCCTTTTATTTGCAAAGCTGTGATCGTCACCTCCTGCCTGTTTCAGGGTGAACATCCAGAGACCCTCTCCAGGCTCGGGGAGCTTGGAGTCCAGGGGGGTCACCAGGCGGATGGCCCAGACCACGACAGTGACCGAGGCTGTGGCTTTCCAGTGGGGGAGCACTCCCCACACTCCCGGGTGCAGATTGGAGATCACAGCTTGCGGCTGCAGACCGCGGACAGGGGACAGCCCCACAAACAGGTGGGTACCTCGACCCGAGCCTGTCGCCCTGCAGGTGGTGGAGCCTGACTCAGTGTTCCCGCAGGTGGTGGAAAACCAGCAGCTGTTCAGCGCCTTCAAGGCCTTGCTGGAGGACTTCCGTGCGGAGCTGCGGGAGGATGAGCGTGCCCGACTACGGCTGCAGCAGCAATATGCCAGCGACAAGGCGGCCTGGGACGTGGAGTGGGCCGTGCTCAAGTGCCGTCTGGAACAGGTACCACCCTCCCAGGTCTCCCTCGATCCTGAGTAATCACACACATCTCTCCATTTCCCGTTAGAATTGTTGTGGATATCCCAGAATTAACATTGAGGAGGAGACTTTAGGCTTCACCAGGCTGCCAGCTGGGTCCACGGTAAAAACGTTGAAGAGCCTTGGGTTGCAGAGATTGGAGGTGAGAGGGGTGACTCTGAAGTAAAGCAGCAGGAGGGAATTCCTAAGTCTCTTCTCCTTGACAGCTGGAAGAGAAGACTGAGAACAAGTTGGGAGAACTAGGCTCCTCCGCTGAGAGCAAGGGGGCCTTGAAGAAGGAGAGAGAGGTGCACCAGAAGCTCCTGGCAGACAGTCACAGCCTGGTCATGGACCTGCGCTGGCAGATCCATCACAGCGAGAAGAACTGGAACCGGGAGAAGGTGGAACTTCTCGACCGCCTGGACAGAGATCGGCAGGAGTGGGAGCGGCAGAAGAAGGAATTCTTGTGGAGGATAGAGCAGGTAAGGAGGCACCCCGGGGCCCTGGAGCATAGGGCTAATTATTTTCATTTTTAAAATTCTCAAGTTGCAGAAAGAGAACAGTCCCCGGAGAGGTGGCAGTTTCCTCTGTGATCAAAAAGACGGCAACGTTCGCCCCTTTCCCCACCAGGGAAGCCTCCGCATGCCCCGTCCAGTGGCCATGTGGCCTTGTGCAGATGCTGACTCCATCCCGTTTGAAGACCGGCCGCTGTCCAAGCTGAAGGAGTCGGACAGGTGCTCGGCCAGTGAGAATCTCTACCTGGATGCCTTGTCCCTGGATGACGAGCCAGAAGAGCCACCAGCCCACAGGCCCGAGAGGGAGTTCAGGAACCGCCTCCCTGAGGTCAGCCAGGTTTTGTCCATCCTAGTTAACCACCGATTCAGATGAAGTTATTTCTTCTTTATAGGAAGAAGAAAATCACAAAGGAAATCTTCAAAGGTAAGTAAGATTGATGAAAATAATAGATTACTGGTACTGACACCCTCTTTTCTGCTTTTCCCAGGGCGGTGTCCGTGTCCTCCATGTCTGAGTTCCAGCGTCTAATGGACATCTCCCCCTTCCTGCCTGAGAAGGGCCTGCCGTCCACCAGCAGCAAGGAGGATGTCACCCCACCCCTGTCTCCAGACGACCTCAAGTACATCGAGGAGTTCAACAAGAGCTGGGACTACACACCCAACAGGGGCCACAATGGTGGGGGGCCGGACCTTTGGGCCGACAGGACCGAGGTGGGGCGGGCAGGGCACGAGGACAGCACAGAGCCTTTCCCCGACTCCTCCTGGTACCTAACCACAAGTGTCACCATGACCACGGACACCATGACCAGCCCAGAGCACTGCCAGAAGCAGCCACTGCGGAGCCACGTCCTCACCGAGCAGTCGGGGTTGCGCGTGTTACACAGCCCGCCTGCCGTGCGCAGGGTCGACAGCATCACGGCGGCAGGTGGTGAGGGTCCCTTTCCCACAAGCAGAGCCAGAGGGAGCCCGGGAGACACCAAGGGAGGCCCTCCAGAACCCATGCTCAGCAGGTGGCCTTGCACCTCCCCCAGGCACTCCCGGGACTATGTGGAGGGGGCACGGCGCCCCCTTGATAGTCCCCTCTGTACCTCCCTGGGGTTTGCCTCCCCACTGCACAGCCTGGAGATGTCCAAGAACTTGAGTGATGACATGAAGGAGGTGGCCTTCTCTGTCAGGAATGCCATCTGCTCCGGCCCTGGCGAGCTGCAAGTCAAGGACATGGCCTGCCAGACCAATGGGTCCCGGACGATGGGGACCCAGACTGTTCAGACCATCAGTGTGGGCTTGCAGACTGAAGCCCTGCGTGGCAGCGGTGTCACCAGCAGCCCCCACAAGTGTCTCACTCCAAAGGCTGGGGGCGGTGCTACACCCGTGTCGTCTCCTTCCCGGAGCCTTAGGAGCAGACAGGTGGCCCCTGCCATCGAGAAGGTGCAGGCCAAGTTTGAACGCACATGCTGCTCCCCCAAGTATGGTTCTCCCAAGCTGCAGAGGAAGCCCCTCCCCAAAGCCGACCAGCCAAATAACAGGACGTCACCAGGGATGGCCCAGAAAGGGTACAGTGAGTCAGCCTGGGCCCGCTCCACCACCACAAGGGAGAGCCCCGTGCACACCACCATTAATGATGGCCTCTCCAGCCTCTTCAACATCATTGACCACAGCCCCGTGGTGCAGGACCCCTTCCAGAAGGGGCTGCGGGCCGGCAGTCGGTCTCGCTCAGCAGAGCCCCGACCAGAGCTGGGCCCAGGCCAGGAAACAGGCACCAATTCCCGAGGAAGGTCGCCTAGCCCCATTGGGGTGGGGTCAGAGATGTGCAGGGAGGAAGGGGGAGAGGGCACGCCAGTGAAGCAGGACTTATCTGCTCCCCCTGGCTACACGCTCACTGAGAACGTGGCCCGGATCCTCAACAAGAAGCTGCTGGAACATGCCTTAAAGGAGGAGAGGAGGCAGGCTGCCCACGGGCCCCCGGGTCTCCACAGTGACAGCCACTCGCTGGGGGACACAGCCGAGCCAGGGCCCATGGAGGTAATGAATGCTGAGTGCCCCACACCCTTCCCAGTAACCCTGTCTCCCTTTCTCGGCTCTGAAGGAACTACCTTGTTCTGCACTAGCTCCATCCCTAGAGCCCTGCTTCTCCAGGCCCGAGAGACCAGCAAACCGTCGCCCTCCGTCCCGTTGGGCCCCACATTCCCCCACTGCCTCACAGCCTCAGTCACCCGGAGACCCGACGTCCTTGGAGGAGCATGGTGGCGAGGAGCCGCCCGAGGAGCAGCCACACCGAGATGCAAGCTTGCATGGATTATCACAGTATAATTCACTGTAATTTGCATAACCACACCATCACCATGAACAAAACTCTGCCCAACAGGAGAGATCTAGTTTTCTCAAGGTCAAAGAATGTTTTTTAAAAACACAAAGCTGCTGAATGTTCAACCTGTGAAACTGAGATGTTTCTAGAATGAAACAGTAAATGTGCCTGTAATAACTTAATTTTTTTCATAGCTCAGAAAACTATTTTTGTCTCCATCTTTTTTACACACAGTATATTAAACGAAAAGGTAAATAAGGTATAAATAGATTTAAAAAATAAAAGTTTTAAAAAATGTACATTTTAAGAGATTCTGAACACCCTCGCTGTCAATACCTGACTGCCTCTGTTAAATTTGCACTGTTACATTTTGGTTCAGTTTATTTCCATGTTGAATTAGAGTGGATTAAGTTAATTTTATTTTGTCAGTGTTACTGTTTTTTACGAATTTTTTAATGCTTCAGACTGTCTGATTCAGTGAACTTTTTGTAGTGAAAAAGCCATGAAGCCAGTAGACAAGACAGATATTCTGTATGCTGGAGGGGATACAGGATGATTTTGAAAAGGTACAAAGTCCTCAGTGGGCTTAGAAAATTCACTGTATGATCCTTATATTATCCTACTTGGCTTGCACGTCTTCGGGTGCATGTATATACCGCTACTGTGTCCTCGCCATCACCTAAATGTGACTCAGTCTGTTCCACTGTAATATGTTGTGAATTTCCTTGTACTGTACTTTTATTGTTGGTCTTCTTGCATCGATGATCCAACAGCAACACCATTTTTAAATTATTGTGAAAAGATTAACTGGCAATGTACAGAGTTTACTCAAAGTTTTCTTAAGGGAAAACACTACAAAAAGTCACAAGGATACCAAATGGAAACACATGATGATGCCTCTGGGTCTGTATGAGACCGTGATGAAGTAGAAATAAAGCCCTTCTGAGATGGCAGCATGTCTCGGTCTCTCATTTCACACACCCTC